CAGAAAATAAAATGTTGCCTTCTTTACGGGCTTCCTTCTCCTTGTCAAACTTTGGTAGCATAGTCAGAAACAACTGAAAGGCAAAATACTAAAACATACAGCTCCAGTAACTTTTTTTTTTTAAGATTCTAAGCCAACAGTTTTTTGGAGCCTGCGGGAGGGGGGCGAGGAGTGTTGAAAGGGCCCTACTAAGCTGAGGTCGAGCCAACAGTGAAGCTTCAAAATTGTCAGCAGGCAGAGTCTCTGGAGAGGCAAATGAATAGGCTTAACAGAAGTCCCTTGCCCTGCAAAAAACGAGGCAGGTGCTAGGGGGGTGGACTTTTTGGATAGGATGGAAACCGGGACGGATGAAGTCTTCTCTGGTTAGAGAGGAAATTTGGTATTAAGAGAGCCTCACTGAATCCCAATAATAACCAAACAACTGGTGTTGTCCAGGGCACCGGCTGGAAAGTGGGAGGCAGGAAGCAGAAAGGCTCAAGCTCCTTTCCCTGAGTCGGTTCAGGATTTTAATTTCAGCCAATGTTTATTGGGGCACGGTGTTAAGCACGGTGATATCAAGCTGAATAAAACGTGGTCTTGTCCTTGAAGAGCGTATAGTTCAGTGAAATGGCTTTAACATTCCTCGTGGGTTTTGATAACTTTTATCCTGGGAGTTGTCAGGGAAGAGCTGCATCTAAATCCATCCATACTTTGGTAAAGATTTCAAAACAGAGGAAGCAAGATACGGGGCGACGAGGTTGGAGGAGAGATGACGGCAGGGGCCGGTGCCAGATTTGGGAGCCGCCAACGCCGGGCTGTGCTGGTGCTGCATGCTGGCAAGGGGCAGCCAAGACCGTGCTCCGCGCGGGCACCCTCGGGCTCGGTCCCAGCAGCTGGCAGTGCCGTGCGGGCGGACTGCGGTGGGCCTGGCAGGGGCCGAGCGTAGGTCCGGAGCAGCTTGCGCGGCCGGCGCCCGCCCCCAGGGGGCAGAGTTCCCGGGCTCGTGCCTGCGCCGCTACCTGGGGCTCAGGCCCAACCGCTCCCCGCTGCGTCCGCGCCTTCTCTTTTCCGGTCCTCTCCGCCGGCCGGGGCTCGGCTGAGCTCCAGATTTCCCCACCCGCGGCCGCCGCCAGGGGACAGGAGCCGAGGCGCGGCAGGGCACCAGCGGCGGGAGGCAAGGTTGGGGAGGCGAGGGCGGTCCGCGTGCGGGGGCGGGAGGGGGCTGGGGGATTCGAGGGACGCGGCAGCCCCGCCCCCGCCCCCTCCTCTTCTCCGCTCCAAGCCCGAGAAGCTGGGGAGCATGGACCAGACCCCGCAGCGCTGGCACCATGACGCTCGCCCGCTTCGTGCTAGCCCTGATGTTAGGGGCGCTCCCCGAAGTGGTCGGCTTTGATTCTGTCCTCAATGATTCCCTCCACCACAGCCACCGCCATTCGCCCCCTGCGGGTCCGCACTACCCCTATTACCTTCCCACCCAGCAGCGGCCCCCGAGGACGCGTCCGCCGCCGCCTCTCCCGCGCTTCCCGCGCCCCCCGCGGGCGCTCCCTGCCCAGCGCCCGCACGCCCTCCAGGCCGGGCACACGCCCCGGCCGCACCCCTGGGGCTGCCCCGCCGGCGAGCCATGGGTCAGCGTGACGGACTTCGGCGCCCCGTGTCTGCGGTGGGCGGAGGTGCCACCCTTCCTGGAGCGGTCGCCCCCAGCGAGCTGGGCTCAGCTGCGAGGACAGCGCCACAACTTTTGTCGGAGCCCCGACGGCGCGGGCAGACCCTGGTGTTTCTACGGAGACGCCCGTGGCAAGGTGGACTGGGGCTACTGCGACTGCAGACACGGTTAGTGGCCTCGGGGCGGCCGCGGAAACTCCTTAAAGGGTTTTGGGATTCTTTTCCACTTTAGGATCAGTACGACTTCGTGGCGGCAAAAATGAGTTTGAAGGCACAGTGGAAGTATATGCAAGTGGAGTTTGGGGCACTGTCTGTAGCAGCCACTGGGATGATTCTGATGCATCAGTCATTTGTCACCAGCTGCAGCTGGGGTGAGTGTACCCATCCCTGACCAAATCAGTCAGATAAACCTAATATCGCTCATTGTACTTCCAGAGGAAAAGGAATAGCAAAACAAACCCCGTTTTCTGGACTGGGCCTTATTCCCATTTATTGGAGCAATGTCCGTTGCCGAGGAGATGAAGAAAATATACTGCTTTGTGAAAAAGACATCTGGCAGGGTGGGGTGTGTCCTCAGAAGATGGCAGCTGCTGTCACGTGTAGCTTTTCCCATGGTAAAAAAAAGAAAAAAGTTCTGTTGTTTTACGTTTTGCTTATTTTTAACTTCACATTGCACAGGCCCAACGTTCCCCATCATTCGCCTTGCTGGAGGCAGCAGTGTGCATGAAGGCCGGGTGGAGCTCTACCATGCTGGCCAGTGGGGAACCGTTTGTGATGACCAATGGGATGATGCCGATGCAGAAGTGATCTGCAGGCAGCTGGGCCTCAGGTTTGTTTTTACTACTCTTGTTTTGCTTAAACTCCAGAATCCTTACATTCTTTTATTTGTTCAGTGGCATTGCCAAAGCATGGCATCAGGCATATTTTGGGGAAGGGTCTGGCCCAGTTATGTTGGATGAAGTACGCTGCACTGGGAATGAGCTTTCAATTGAGCAGTGTCCAAAGAGCTCCTGGGGAGAGCATAACTGTGGCCATAAAGAAGATGCTGGAGTGTCCTGTACCCCTCTAACAGGTAAGGATTTCACTCCATTAGTGTACCAGTTCTGCTTAGTCTCTGTGTCTCCTCTTTATCACAGATGGGGTCATCAGACTTGCAGGTGGGAAAGGCAGCCATGAGGGTCGCTTGGAGGTATATTACAGAGGCCAGTGGGGAACTGTCTGTGATGATGGCTGGACTGAGCTGAATACATACGTGGTTTGTCGACAATTGGGATTTAAGTAAGGTTCATTAATTATAAAGGCAGTTAAATTTCTATACACAGTGTTTATTCAATTGTCACAGATATGGTAAACAAGCATCTGCCAACCATTTTGAAGAAAGCACAGGGCCCATATGGTTGGATGACGTCAGCTGCTCAGGAAAGGAAACCAGATTTCTTCAGTGTTCCAGGCGACAGTGGGGAAGGCATGACTGCAGCCACCGCGAAGATGTTAGCATTGCCTGCTACCCTGGCGGCGAGGGACACAGGCTCTCTCTGGGTGAGGACTGGCTGCAGCTCTCAAGTTTCCATGGCTGTTCTAATACTTTTGAATCATGACTTAGGTTTTCCTGTCAGACTGATGGATGGAGAAAATAAGAAAGAAGGACGAGTGGAGGTTTTTATCAATGGCCAGTGGGGAACAATCTGTGATGATGGATGGACTGATAAGGATGCAGCTGTGATCTGTCGTCAGCTTGGCTACAAGTAAGGAAAACCTAATTATTTGGGATGGTTACTATATTTTGAATTTTTCTTTTGTCCCCTTTAGAGGCTTTCAAACTTTGGAGGAATGCACTGCGGTAGGATTTGGAGTGAGTGCAAGATATGCTTTTTGTGAAGTGAGAGAAGAGAAATTTTGAAAGAGAAGTTTGATCTTGATAGCAGCAAGATTATTTTTAAGAAATAATATATGTGAAATTTGAGGATATAAAAATTGATTCACTTACAGCCTGTGTATCCCTTGGAAAGTTATTATCTACCAGGAGCACTTGACATCCAGTTTAAAGACTAATTATCAGAAAGTGTTGTGTCATTGAAATTTTCAGCTATGAATTACTAGATTCAGTAAACCAGTGAGAAGCCTTTCCCTTTTTTCTATGGATGGCAGAGTCCTTAATTGTTTAAAGAAAGAGTAGTCAAAAGAAAATGTATTAGATTTCACTATATCAATGAGAATTTAATCATGTGCTGTTATTTGTTAAAATGTTCTCTAATTTCTACTTATTGATATATCTAAAATGGTGCTTTTTTTTAGTTTGTGCAAGTTGATCAGTTGCTAAGAAATGATCCTTTTGGTTTCTTTAAGTGAGTTAAATTTTACTTTCTGTATGTCTACTTCTACCTGCCATCTACTTTTATGTTATTTATCATGCTTTATTTTCTGTTTTTTGTGTAATCATCTGTTTTTTGATTTTCATGATTAATTCAATTTTCAATTTTCATCTTTTCTCAGTGGTCTAGAAATTCAACATTCTTATTGTTTTTCTGGAAGTTCTCTTTAAATTTTTAGCAAACATACTGAAACATACTTTCTTAATAATTTCAAAAATTATTATCTGTAACTTCCCCTTCCTGAAAAAGATAAAGACATTTAACATATTGTTGTTTACTTTCTACCTCCACCCATTCTCACCTCTGAAACTTCTGGGAATCATCTGGAATTTTTGTTTCCAAATTCTATTAATTTTTTATTGTCTTCAAATTATGCCGATTTGAATTTCAAATTTCTTTACATTATACCTATACATTATCAGCAATTATTTTTATTTTTAAAGAAGGTTAATAAACAACAATCTCAACAATCTTATGCAATTTTGCCTAAGAAAAAGGAGAGACAATACAAGTAAACATAGAGAACAGAAAAGAAATTTAAGCACAGATATATAGAAGGTTAAACAAAAACTCTAGTAGATTAACAATACAGCTGGGCACGGTGGCTCACGCCTGTAATCCCAGCACTTTGGGAGGCCGCGGCGGGCAGATCTCTCGAGGCCAGGAGTTCAAGACCAGCCTGGCCAACATGGTGAAACCCCATCTCTACTAAAAATACAAAAATTAGCCAGCTGTGGTGGCTTATGCCTCTAATCCCAGCCGCTCGGGAGGCTGAGGCAGGAGAATCGCTTGAACCAAGAAGGGAGAGGTTGCGGTAAGCTGAGATTGTGCCATTGCACTCCAGCCTGGGCGACTTTTCACCAGTCCTTAAGAAACAGTTTCTGAATTACATGAATTGTTGCAGAGCAAAGAAACTTATGGAAATCTTTCCATTTATTTTATGAAGCTAATTTAATGTGATTTCAAGACTAGGTAAGTAAACACACAAAAAAGAAAACTATACCTCAATCTAATGAATCTACATACAAAGTTATTTTGCTAACAAAATATTAGCAAATTTAATTCTACAATGTATTAAAAGAGCAATATACCACCAGTAAGTGGAGTCTGTTGTAGGAATGTAAGAGTGATTCAAACTGAGACATTCAATTAATGTAATTCAGTGTGTCACCCATAAATATACAATAATTTTAATAAATGATTAAACAAATATCTTAATAATGTTGAAAAGTTATATGATAAAATCAACATTCCTTCTTAGGAAGCTGAGAACAAAATTAAACTGCTTTAATTTTATATCACAAATAAGCATCAAATAGGAACAAAAGAGTGCCTGCCATTACTGCAATGATAGCATTGTCTGGAGGTTGCACTAAAGCCTTAAGAATTGAGGTATCAGTATTGAAAAGGAAGGGTCAGAATATTTATATGAATAATATGATTGTTCACCTAGAAAACCCAAGAGAATCAACTGGAAAGAGACTAGAACTAGTGTTTATTAATGTAACAAGATAAAACATAAATACTTAAAAGGCAATCGTCTGCCTGTGGGATAAGTAGAAAATAAAAAGAAAAACAGATCTGTAGAAGTTACAAAAACTAACAACAAAACAAAAACTAGGAATACACTTTGTAAGAATTGAGACCTATGTGAAAAACCTAAGTCTTTACTAAAGCTAGAAGACCTTATCAATGAAGAGATGTACCGCAATCCTGAATGTGAAGACAAAATAGAAATAAATTTATACATTAAATACTATGCTAGTAAAAATCTTTCATTTTTCTTGGTGTGCATATGGGGTGGGGAGGGGGATTTGACTTCCAAATTCATCTGAAATCCAGTCCATGTGGTACTGGCACAGGAATAGTCAAAGAGGTCAGTGACACTGCAGCAGTGGCTTTCAACCTTGGTTTTAGATTGAAATCATTTTGGAACTTGAAAAAACACTACCCATTCTACTTTAATTCATGTGAGATGAGGTTCAGGTTGTGCTATACTTTAAGTGTTTTCAAAGGCAATTCTGATGGGTAGCCAAGGTTGTGAATTACTGAACTATAAAGACCAAGAAATGGCTTGTGCACATATAGCATGATAAATAAGAAAGACTTTCAAATCAGCAGGTTATTGGGACAACTACTTTAAGGACAAAAATAAAGCTAGATTTCTTACTAACACTAATAGTAAGACAGAAATAAATTTCAGACAGACAAGAACCGTGATATACAATAAATACATAAAATTTAAAAAATGCAATAAATAATATAATTAATTAATTGATTAAAAAATAGAAAAAAGTAGAATAAAACTTCTAGGAAGAAATCTAAGCTGCCCACAAAGATTTATGTATAAGGATATATATATAATTGTAAGAAGTCTAATAATTTTAAAACACATGCGCAACAATGAAGAAATAACTTAGTTTTCTTTGCCAAAGTTTGATGGAGAACTATCCGCAGAAGAATCACCTACAGTTTTGTTAAAAACAGATTACTTATTTTTTAAATGATTTCTTTGTCTATTGTATGCCATTATTCTCTACTAGAAAGTATATTCACCAACAAATATATTTCTAGAAATATCAACTTTTAAATTTATCTTTCCACTTTCCTTGGAGTAGTTTTTAGGAAAGCTACATTCTTAATTTTTAAGTTTATCAATTTTAAAATTTATAGTTTATACCCTCTATGTCCACTTTATTAAGTTTTTCCCTAACTTGAGATTTCAAGGATAGTTTTCCAATAATTCATCTGGAAAGCTTTTGCTTCTGATAACTATTTCATTAATTTGCTTGAAAGCTTTTGCCTTTGATAACTATTTCATTAATTTATCAGAAATTGAGTTCTAAATATGGCGTTAGTTTGAAATATTTATTTCATTTAAATATTTTTGTATTTGCATACTTTAAAATGTGTTATTAAACAAAAAATTAATAAACTAAAAGTAAATCTGCCATTTAGTCATGATTCCTATTTTTCTCTGTCT